GGCTCTGGCTGGCCTGGGAGGAGACAGGTGTCTTTGGGCCTCCCAGAGGCGGGGCGCCTGGAGCCTGTGATTTGTCAGGGAAATCTCAGCCACCTGCTCCCCTCATGCAAATGACCCAAGCCCCTGGCAGCTGCTCCTTAGGCCTCCAAGTGTAAGCCCTGTCTTCCCTCTCTGAGCTTTGCTGAGACTTAGGGCCGCCTGCTTTCTCTCTGACCCCTGCTTTCACAGCCTCGAGAGGGCAAGGAGGGGGCCAGACCCCAGCCTGGGAGCAGCGTGCGGGCCTTCCCTCCACTTGAAATCCGTTGCCCGCCCACAATAGGGGCAGACCTGTCCATCCTTCTCTGTGGGTCCCCTGTACCTTTCTCCCCCAACAGGATCAGACCCAGAGGCAGCTGGTTGGGGTTTGTCGAGAAGAAGGATTATCCAGATCAGTCCTTTCTAATCTCAGCTCCTGCCTGTACCCTCCCATACTCACCAAACCCTCTTCCCCACCACCCTGAGCTGAGGAGCACAGTTTGAGGTACTGACAATGGGGCCATCTATCACCCTTATATCCCACCTCCTGGCCTGGTTGCTAAGTGGCCCTGACTGCCAAGATCATCACCATGGATGGGGGCCGGGACCAGGGGGGCCACTGGAGCTGTAGTTGTCTGCTCCTTTGCACCCCTCCCAAACCCCAACCCTTAATCCTCACAGCTTTGCTCTAATCCTGTGGGGCCTGATGCTCTTATCTCTGCCTGCAGAGACTGACCAGGGAAGCACCCCTTCACCCCCTCCTCTCTCAGGGCTTGTGGTGGGGGCTGCCCCTCTCTATGGCCCCACACTCCTGCCCCCAACCCTCCTCCCGGCTGGGCCCAAGTCTCTCTGGAATCCGTACACCTCCCTCCCTCCCCCCACCCCTTCCCCCCACCCCTGCCAGCTGATTTCATTTGCCTGACGTTGTGGTTGGCTCTACCCTTCCCTGTCAGGCCCCCCCAACCCCCCGCCGGTCGGGGCCAGGCCAGGCCAGGCCAGCTCCTCTGGCAGCAGAGCCTGGGCAGGTGACGGGCGGGCGCGGGCGTCGCAGCTGAGGGAGTAAGGAGGCTCCCAGGAACCGGAGCTGGAAACCCGGCCGAGGTCCAGCCAGAGCCCAAGTAAGAGGGAGCTGGCCTGGGCTCTGCTCTCCTGGGCTGGGGCGCAGGCAGGGCTCAGGCAGGCTGGGGCTGGACGCAAAGGACCTCAAACTTGGAGGGCCTAGCTGGGGAGAGGGTGCAGCCACCCAGTCGTTTCCCTGTGTCTTGGAGTCTGGTGTGGGCACGAAGGGCAGAAGCACAGCCTGGTGGGGGGTTCCTCAACACCGACCCCATGTTCCTGGCAGGAGCCAGAGTGACCCCTCGACCTGTCAGCCATGGGGGAGATGGAGCAACTGCGTCAGGAAGCGGAGCAGCTCAAGAAGCAGATTGCAGTAACTCCAGAGCCCTACCCCTGGGGCCCCAGCCTTGCTCCCCTGATGTCTGCTTTCCCTGCAGGATGCCAGGAAAGCCTGTGCTGACGTTACTCTGGCAGAGGTAAGACCCCCTGTCCCCCGGAAGGCAGGGCACACCCTGATATTCAGTGCCCCTCTCTCTGCAGCTGGTGTCTGGCCTAGAGGTGGTGGGACGAGTCCAGATGCGGACGCGGCGGACGTTAAGGGGACACCTGGCCAAGATTTACGCCATGCACTGGGCCACTGATTCTAAGTGAGGCTTGGGGGGGAACCGAGAATGGGAGGGGCTTGCATGATATGGGATGCCCTCTCCCCAGGCTGCTGGTAAGTGCCTCGCAAGATGGGAAGCTGATCGTGTGGGACAGCTACACCACCAACAAGGTACCAGCCCTGCCTCCCTGAGCCTCCACCACTCCCATCTCTGCTCAAACCACCCTCCCTGCAGGTGCACGCCATCCCACTGCGCTCCTCCTGGGTCATGACCTGTGCCTATGCCCCATCAGGGAACTTTGTGGCATGTGGGGGGCTGGACAACATGTGTTCCATCTACAACCTCAAATCCCGTGAGGGCAATGTCAAGGTCAGCCGGGAGCTTTCTGCTCACACAGGTGAGGGAGAGACCCTCTCCTCCCCTCCTGAGAGCCAGGGCACTGTCCTTCTAACCGCCTCCAGGTTATCTCTCCTGCTGCCGCTTCCTGGATGACAACAATATTGTGACCAGCTCGGGGGACACCACGTGGTGAGGCTGAACATTGCTGGTGCTGGGGCTTGCTTTCTCTAACAGTCTCCCTCCATTTTGGCAGTGCCTTGTGGGACATTGAGACTGGGCAGCAGAAGACTGTATTTGTGGGACACACGGGTGACTGCATGAGCCTGGCTGTGTCTCCTGACTTCAATCTCTTCATTTCGGGGGCCTGTGATGCCAGTGCCAAGCTCTGGGATGTGCGAGAGGGGACCTGCCGTCAGACTTTCACTGGCCACGAGTCGGACATCAACGCCATCTGTGTGAGTGCACCCCCCACCCCAGCTTCACTCCAATCCCTGACCCACTTGCCACCCGTGCCCTCAGTTCTTCCCCAATGGAGAGGCCATCTGCACGGGCTCGGATGACGCTTCCTGCCGCTTGTTTGACCTGCGGGCAGACCAGGAGCTGATCTGCTTCTCCCACGAGAGCATCATCTGCGGCATCACGTCCGTGGCCTTCTCCCTCAGTGGCCGCCTACTATTCGCTGGCTACGACGACTTCAACTGCAATGTCTGGGACTCCATGAAGTCTGAGCGTGTGGGTAAGGGCCAGCCCTGGCTGCTGCTTCCTCAGCTGGAAGGACCCTCCCCAGCCCTCCCTCCCCATTCTGTACCCCCCATCAGCTCCCATTTCGGACTCTCTTACTGCTGTCCCTTGTCACTGGGTGACTCCACCCCTGGAATCCAGTACCCCTTGGTTCCCAACTAGGACTGTTTTCCCTCAGTGTTGCTCTAAGCAGCCTCTCTCCACTGCCCAATGCCATGACTGCTCCCTGCCCTAGGAGATCTGTGGACCATGACTGTCCAGTCAGTTCTGGGTTCCTGGCATTTCAGGGGCACCCACTGAGAGGCAAGACAGCCTCAGGGAAACATGGAATCAAGGCAGAATCAAGGAGATCTGGAGTGGCCCGAGGGCCCTGACTGCAGCCTAGGGCTCATCTAAGACTAGCCTGAAGTTGGTCAGATAGGATGGCTTCTTCTCTATCAAGAGGCCAGGTGCTGATGAAAATAACACTGGCCAGGGGCAGAATCCAAATCCTAATTCTGTTGCTCACTTTCTGAGTGTCCTTGCACAAGTCACTCCTCCATGGGCCTCAGTTTCTTCATCTGGAAGCAAAGAAATAGGATGAACGGTTGCCTTCTCTTTTCCAGCACCTGTCAAGGTGCCCTCGGGTTTTTTCATAGTACACAGATGCTTCCAGCCTTTCTCTGTCTGATCCCAGCCCTCCCCCAACCAAAGCTCTTGACAGAGAACCCCCTGCCCTACAGCTAATCCTCTTTCAGTCTCTTAGCCTTCTTCAGGGGTTGAGCCCAGTCTACCGAGTCTAGGATCCCTGCATGCATGTGCTCAAGCACACATGCACACACACACGTACACACACCCACACATGCATACACATGCACACATATCCCCCCACACACCCACATACACACACACACCCACACACCCACACATACACTTACACGCATGCACACACTGCTTTCCAAATCAGCTTGGAGAGACAGGCTGACTCCTTTCCCTCTTCCTCAGGCATCCTCTCTGGCCACGATAACAGGGTGAGCTGCCTGGGAGTCACAGCTGACGGGATGGCTGTGGCCACAGGTTCCTGGGACAGCTTCCTCAAAATCTGGAACTGAGGAGGCTGGAGAAAGGGAAGTGGAAGGCAGTGAACACACTCAGCAGCCCCCTGCCCGACCCCATCTCATTCAGGTGTTCTCTTCTATATTCCGGGTGCCATTCCCACTAAGCTTTCTCCTTTGAGGGCAGTGGGGAGCATGGGACTGTGCCTTTGGGAGGCAGCATCAGGGACACAGGGGCAAAGAACTGCCCCATCTCCTCCCATGGCCTTCCCTCCCCACAGTCCTCACAGCCTCTCCCTTAATGAGCAAGGACAACCTGCCCCTCCCCAGCCCTTTGCAGGCCCAGCAGACTTGAGTCTGAGGCCCCAGGCCCTAGGATTCCTCCCCCAGAGCCACTACCTTTGTCCAGGCCTGGGTGGTATAGGGCGTTTGGCCCTGTGACTATGGCTCTGGCACCACTAGGGTCCTGGCCCTCTTCTTATTCATGCTTTCTCCTTTTTCTACCTTTTTTTCTCTCCTAAGACACCTGCAATAAAGTGTAGCACCCTGGTACATCTGTGATGTTTGCCTTCTACTCTCTTCTG